TGTGTACATGGTGTGTCTGTGCACGCATGATTGTGTGTACATGGTGTGTGTGCACATGATGCACATGTGTGTATATGGGTAGACGTGTATGTGATGTGTGTCTGAGTGCATGGTGTGAGTGCACACATGTCCATGTGTGGGTGTGTGTGCATGCGCGTGTGCCTGTGTGCACATGGTGTGTGCATGGCATGGGTGTGTATCATGGCCTGTGTGTGCACACTGTGTGTACAGGGCAGACGCACTCACTGAGGGCCCCTTCAGTTGTAATAGGCAGAAGGAGCGCACGAGGAGGCTGAAACGCCAGTTAGAATTTCAGCTGTGAGCTCTTCTCTTCCCCACTTAGGGCTGGGATGTTTTCACAGAAATCACAGAGCAGCTCTCAGAGCCCAAACTCATTGTTTCTCCTGGTTTTGTTTGTGTTGACTTTCCCTTTAATCCATGCTCAAGCCCCTCACCTGTTTAGAGGGGATGTGGCCCGACTTTCAATGAAAATCTCTCCAGTTCTCCTGCCGTGGCCTCTCGGGCTCCTGGGGAACAGCACCCTGAGCCTTCTCCTTCTTAACTGGTGAGTTCTGCAGAGAATGGGGCTATGGTTGATAGTGTAGTCTTTGGGAACTTTTGTTATTGGACAAATGTCCACTTTGTTTTCTAGGACATCTCTTTGTGTCCCCCAGAGTGAACCAGCTGGAGCCAGGGAGCCCCTAGAGCAGTAGCAGCCATTAGGGGGAGCCACTGGGAGTCAGGTGCCTTGACTTGGATCCAGGTGTGCACCCTTTCTTTCCAAGGGTCTCTGGGTGAGGCCCGTGACCTTCCCAAGCCTCTCCCTGTCTTGTGAAACCTGGGCGTGATATACCTCCCTTTTAGGGCTGCTGCGATCATTTAGGCAGATTAAACCTCATAAGTGGTTTCCCATACAAGAAAGATGCTAGCAGTGCAACAGACAGAACACTTACCTGCCTGCCCTCCCGCCAGGAGGTGGTCTTCCAACTTTTGCCCGGAGTCTACAGAGGGTGGGCCCTCTCTGCTGGGGCTCCGGGACATGGTCAGGAGAGGTTGGTCTGTCTGTACCGCCATTCTCTTGGCCAGACTGTGGTGTCTGGTCCCTACTCACACCTTCCTGTCAGAGTATCCAGAGGCCGCAGAGTATCCACACCCTGGCTGGGTGTACTGGCTACAGATGGCTGTGGCTCCAGGTCACCTGCGTGCCTGGGTGATGAGAAATAATGTCACAACAAATATCCCATCTGCATTCTCTGGGACACTGACCCATGAAGAGAAAGCAGTTCTCACAGTTTTTACAGGCACAGGTCAGCTCTCAGAGTGCTGGGGACAGGGTTCCCTGAGTTTGTAAGTGAAGTTTTGTTGCAGTAGCCACAGCCGTGCATGTACAGGTGGCAGCTTTAGCTTCTGCTAAACTGGAGAGCTCAGTGTTTGTGACAGACTGCGTGTCCTGCAAAATCGAAAATGTCTGTGATTCAGCTCTTCAGGGAAAAAGGGTGCCGATGTCTGGCCTACAGGGCTCAAGCATTGTCATCATGCCCCCATCCAACCGTCCACTCAAGGTGCATTGACTGAGGCTGGCTGGCTGGAGTCATTGCTCTTCCCCTTCCCTCCTGGTTTCTTCAGGCCAGTGCGGCATCCTGCACGTGGTCAGTCCAAGTCCAGGGAGGGCCCCATCACCTGGGGGTGGTCGCTATCAGTGGCAAAGTCTTGTCAGCAGCTCATGGGGCAGGAAGGGCCTATGGTTGGGGGTTTCCTGGCGATCCCATGGAGGAAGGTGAGGATGAGTTGTGTTGCTTCTCGGGTGAAAATGAATATGAATATGATCTGCTTTTTTGCAGGATACAAGACCCTCCTGAAAGGAATTTCCGGGAAGTTCAATAGTGGTGAGTTGGTGGCCATTATGGGTCCTTCCGGGGCCGGGAAGTCCACGCTGATGAACATCCTGGCTGGATACAGGTGAGCAGCCCTGCCCAGGGCGCAAAGTTCTCGCTGACGGCTTCTCCTGTCCTTGGTTCTGCAGGGAGACGGGCATGAAGGGGGCCGTCCTCATCAACGGCCTGCCCCGGGACCTGCGCTGCTTCCGGAAGGTGTCCTGCTACATCATGCAGGATGACATGCTGCTGCCGCATCTCACTGTGCAGGAGGCCATGATGGTGAGCTCCGCCCTGCCCCGCCCCACTCCGCCTGCTTCCACACTGTTGTCCTTGTCCCCTGCAGGTGTCGGCACATCTGAAGCTTCAGGAGAAGGATGAAGGCAGAAGGGAAATGGTAAGTGGGTTGTTTGGTGCCCACAAGTGGTCGCTCCCAATGTCTCTCGTTCTGTTGCCCCCAGGTCAAGGAGATACTGACAGCGCTGGGCTTGCTGTCTTGCGCCAACACGCGGACCGGGAGCCTGTCAGGTGGTCAGCGCAAGCGCCTGGCCATCGCGCTGGAGCTGGTGAACAACCCTCCAGTCATGTTCTTCGATGAGCCCACCAGGTAAGTCAGGAGCATCTGAGCTGGTGTCCAGGGCAGGCGTCTCACGGTGCCTCTTGACTTGCAGCGGCCTGGACAGCGCCTCCTGCTTCCAGGTGGTCTCGCTGATGAAAGGGCTCGCTCAAGGGGGTCGCTCCATCATTTGCACCATCCACCAGCCCAGCGCCAAACTCTTCGAGCTGTTCGACCAGGTACGCGGGCCCCGGGCCCTCCCCGCCAGATTCTTGATCCCTTTTTCTCCTTCCTTTTTTCCAGCTTTACGTCCTGAGTCAAGGACAATGTGTGTACCGGGGAAAAGTCTGCAATCTTGTGCCATATTTGAGGGATTTGGGTCTGAACTGCCCAACCTACCACAACCCAGCAGATTTTGGTAAGCGGAGTCCTGAGCAGCTCGGGGGACAGCCCGGGCTGACCCCCGTCTGTGTCTCCTGCAGTCATGGAGGTTGCATCCGGCGAGTACGGTGATCAGAACAGTCGGCTGGTGAGAGCGGTTCGGGAGGGCATGTGTGACTCAGACCACAAGAGAGACCTCGGGGGTGATGCCGAGGTGAACCCTTTTCTTTGGCACCGGCCCTCTGAAGAGGTAAAGCAGACAAAACGATTAAAGGGGTTGAGAAAGGTAATGCAAATCCCGAAGCCCCCTGGGGGAGGTTCACCCGCTCCCCTCTTGCGTGTGTCCTCAGGACTCCTCGTCCATGGAAGGCTGCCACAGCTTCTCTGCCAGCTGCCTCACGCAGTTCTGCATCCTCTTCAAGAGGACCTTCCTCAGCATCATGAGGGACTCGGTAAGGCTGCCCGCATCTTCTCCTGTAGCTGGACGCACTGGGTAAGATGCGGGTCTGTCCCCAGGTCCTGACACACCTGCGCATCACCTCGCACATTGGGATCGGCCTCCTCATTGGCCTGCTGTACTTGGGGATCGGGAACGAAGCCAAGAAGGTCTTGAGCAACTCCGGCTTCCTCTTCTTCTCCATGCTGTTCCTCATGTTCGCGGCCCTCATGCCTACTGTTCTGACATGTGAGTGACAGACCGCTGACCCCTTCTTCCTTTGACCCTTCTTTTTTGCTTTTCTATCTCCTAGTTCCCCTGGAGATGGGAGTCTTTCTTCGGGAACACCTGAACTACTGGTACAGCCTGAAGGCCTACTACCTGGCCAAGACCATGGCAGACGTGCCCTTTCAGGTGTGTTAGCCAGGGGCTGGAATTTGAAACGGTGAGCCCGCGGCTGACGGGTCCTTGTTTCCAGATCATGTTCCCAGTGGCCTACTGCAGCATCGTGTACTGGATGACGTCGCAGCCGTCCGACGCCGTGCGCTTTGTGCTGTTTGCCGCGCTGGGCACCATGACCTCCCTGGTGGCACAGTCCCTGGGCCTGCTGATCGGAGCCGCCTCCACGTCCCTGCAGGTGCCAGCCCAGGAGGCGCTAAGTGAGGGCATGCTACATCTGTCCTGTGTGCCCCCAACTCCAGGTGGCCACTTTCGTGGGCCCAGTGACAGCCATCCCGGTGCTCCTGTTCTCGGGGTTCTTCGTCAGCTTCGACACCATCCCCACGTACCTACAGTGGATGTCCTACATCTCCTATGTCAGGTAGCGGGCGTGGGGCACGCATGGCGTGGGGACGTCCTCCCTCATGCCTGGCCTTTCCTCCTAGGTATGGGTTCGAAGGGGTCATCCTCTCCATCTATGGCTTAGACCGGGAAGATCTGCACTGTGACATCGACGAGACGTGCCACTTCCAGAAGTCGGAGGCCATCCTGCGGGAGCTGGACGTGGAAAATGCCAAGCTGTACCTGGACTTCATCGTACTCGGGATTTTCTTCATCTCCCTCCGCCTCATTGCCTATTTTGTCCTCAGGTACAAAATCCGGGCAGAGAGGTAAAACACCTGAATGCCAGGAAACAGGAAGATTAGACACTGTGGCCGAGGGCACGTCTAGAATCGAGGAGGCAAGCCTGTGCCCGACCGACGACACAGAGACTCTTCTGATCCAACCCCTAGAACCGCGTTGGGTTTGTGGGTGTCTCGTGCTCAGCCACTCTGCCCAGCTGGGTTGGATCTTCTCTCCATTCCCCTTTCTAGCTTTAACTAGGAAGATGTAGGCAGATTGGTGGTTTTTTTTTTTTTAACATACAGAATTTTAAATACCACAACTGGGGCAGAATTTAAAGCTGCAACACAGCTGGTGATGAGAGGCTTCCTCAGTCCAGTCGCTCCTTAGCACCAGGCACCGTGGGTCCTGGATGGGGAACTGCAAGCAGCCTCTCAGCTGATGGCTGCACAGTCAGATGTCTGGTGGCAGAGAGTCCGAGCATGGAGCGATTCCATTTTATGACTGTTGTTTTTCACATTTTCATCTTTCTAAGGTGTGTCTCTTTTCCAATGAGAAGTCATTTTTGCAAGCCAAAAGTCGATCAATCGCATTCATTTTAAGAAATTATACCTTTTTAGTACTTGCTGAAGAATGATTCAGGGTAAATCACATACTTTGTTTAGAGAGGCGAGGGGTTTAACCGAGTCACCCAGCTGGTCTCATACATAGACAGCACTTGTGAAGGATTGAATGCAGGTTCCAGGTGGAGGGAAGACGTGGACACCATCTCCACTGAGCCATGCAGACATTTTTAAAAGCTATACAAAAAATTGTGAGAAGACATTGGCCAACTCTTTCAAAGTCTTTCTTTTTCCACGTGCTTCTTATTTTAAGCGAAATATATTGTTTGTTTCTTCCTAACTTTCTGACTACCTTTAATTTTGCCTAGGTTG